AGCTTGGCCTTCAGCAACTGCTGCTGCGCATGCTCATACAAGTCCCAATAGAGAGGTTTCTTCCGTTGTACTCCCTCTCCTGCCTGAGCAGACGTGCTGTCCAAGGGGTCTGAGTATAGGGAGTCCTGGGAAGGGCATGGAGCAATGCGCAGGGAGTCTAAGGGCTCAGCATACAGGGCTGGGGGACTGTCGAGGAGCTCTTGGGGGCCAGGTGGGGAAGGCAACTTCCCCTCTGCCACCTCCCCTTCATGGGAGTCAGCTCTGAGAACATCGTGCCCCTGTCCGGCCTTTCCCTGGGCCTTCTGCCGGTGGATGGCAGTCTCAACTGCCTGGAAGATGTCATTTCCCTGTGCCGTCTGGAAGGTGAAGGTTCCAGGGCCTGAGGGGCAGCGGCGGCCGGCCTCGAAAGAGAACATGACCTAAGGAGGGTAGAGGGGGAAACACATTACCAGGAGCCATCAGAGGAAGTGAGTCACACGCCTGCACTAGTTAGGGTATCTACAAAGAAGAGACCACCTGCGAACAGACGCGGGGTCACCGGGTAGGCAAGAAAGGGGGATCCAAAGGTCAGAGCTTCCCACTTTCTGTCCTGCCCCACCCCTCCCACAGCTGCCCAACCCAGGAAGCCCTCCCGGACAGCCCCTGCACCTTGTCCCGGCCATAGCGACGCAACAGAGTGTAGGGCCAGGACAGGAGTGGCTCCAGTATCTGACTCTGGGCCCCCACGGTCAGGAGAGTCAGCCTTTCAGCCTCCACCCTCAGCACGTAGGAGCCATGCAGGCCACAGCGCTCGGCGGCCTCAGTCCTCTGCACCGTTACCCAGAATTGGGATCCTGGAAGGCATACACGATTAGACAGCTGCGGGGGAGGGACGGGGGCAGCAGTGGGGACCCAGAGGACTCATGAGCATAGTGTCCAAGCACTCACTCGGAAGCCAGATCTCAGGGCCTTCCTACTTCTTACTTCCCCATGGGCCCCTGGGTATCCACCCACTTCCCAAAGGCCCTCGGCCCTCCTCCTCTTCACTCCATCCCTGCCCGGGCTTCTGAGGCGTCTACCTTCCCAGGTAGGGCTGTACAAGGAGTTCTCCAGCATCTCCCTGGCCGAGCATTTTTTTTTTTTTTTGGAAGTCCTAGGACTGATCTCCAGGACCAGCACTCTTCTCCCAGCCCTTAGGGTCCTGCTCGGCCAAGGTAGGGGGAGTCACGCTAACCGCAGAGGGAATGAGTAGGGGATGGAGAGGATGTGGAGGGACCAGGGAAAACGGGTGGTGTGGGATGGAGTCGAGGGGAAGCCACCCAACTGAGAGTTTGATTCTTGTCAAAGGGCAAGTGAGACAGAGTACACGGAGGAGGCACATACCGGAGGCGGGGGCTACGGGTGTTCGAACAGGGCCGCCAGGAGCGCCCTAAGGGAGGGGGCTCCTCCGGGAGGCGCTGCCCCTGGGTCCCCAACCCAGAACAAAGCTGCCTTGTTGGATTGATTGTTTGGGTTGGGGGAAGCATGTTGACGGGGGCTTGCTGTAGAGGGGCTGTTCTCAGCCCTAGGCAGAGAAGGCCTTGGCTGAGGAGCCATAGCGCCTGGCCTCCCGTTGCCCGGTGACAGGGATGGTGGTGTTGGCAGGAGGCTGGGACAACCCTACCCCATCCCCCGCCCAGCCTTGAGGCCTGGCCCTCCTGGGCCTCTTGACCCTGCAGGGCATCTGAGAGCCTGCGTGTTGGGGAGGGCGTGCAGCAGGTTCTCCAGGCGAGCTTTGGTGCCAGCCTTCCCTGCCTGGGAATCTGCTGGGTTAGGACTCTGGGCTCCCATTCAGGGGATCTGTGATCCCAGGGCCGCCTAGGGCCCCTTACGTGCCTCTCTGCACAATCAGTACAGCTGTCTGTCCTCCCTCTGAGTAAATGGGGTCATCTGGATCCCTCCCACGTCCGCCCCTTGGCTCTTGTCAATCCCTCTCCTTCTCACCCGCGGTGTGCTTGGTTCCCCTATACTGAGTGCTTAGTTCTTTGCCTATCACTTTCTATCCGTTGTCTCTCTCCTCTGTGTCTTTCTGGTTTTCTCTCTCTCATTCCCACAGTCTCCCTTCCTCTCACATCCTGTCTGTCTGGGTCTTCCTCTCTCTCTACGTGTCTCTTGCTCAGTCTCTATCTCTTTTTATTGACCCTTCTCTGACTCTCGATCTCTCATAGTTGTCTCTTATCTCTGGGTCTCTCAGGCTGTGCCTCTATGACCTGTGCCTCAGCCCTTATTTAATGTGTTTCTCTCCCTGTCTCTTGGTCCCTGGGGCTCTTTCTCTCCTGTTGTCTCTCGCTGTCTCTGTCTTACTCAGTGTCTGTTTTTCTTTCGTGACTTCTCCCTCTCTTTCTGACTCTGGGCCCCACTCAATCTGTTTCTCTCACGCACACTTTGTCTCTGGGGCACCCAGGCCTTCCCTGCCATGCGACCTGTCAGTGTCTGGCAGTGGAGCCCCTGGGGGCTGCTGCTGTGCCTGCTGTGCAGTTCGTGCTTGGGGTCTCCGTCCCCTTCCACGGGCCCTGAGAAGAAGGCCGGGAGCCAGGGGCTTCGGTTCCGGCTGGCTGGCTTCCCCAGGAAGCCCTACGAGGGCCGCGTGGAGATACAGCGAGCTGGTGAATGGGGCACCATCTGCGATGATGACTTCACGCTGCAGGCTGCCCACATCCTCTGCCGGGAGCTGGGCTTCACAGAGGCCACAGGCTGGACCCACAGTGCCAAATATGGCCCTGGAACAGGTGAGCAATGATCCAGGCATATCCTAGATATTGCTTCTCTGTCCCTTCATCTCCCCTTCCACAGGCCGCATCTGGCTGGACAACTTGAGCTGCAGTGGGACCGAGCAGAGTGTGACTGAATGTGCCTCCCGGGGCTGGGGGAACAGTGACTGTACGCACGATGAGGATGCTGGGGTCATCTGCAAAGACCAGCGCCTCCCTGGCTTCTCGGACTCCAATGTCATTGAGGTCTGCATTTCCTAGACATACACACACACACTGATTCTTTCCCTGCTTGTGGCCCCGCCCCCAGGTAGAGCATCACCTGCAAGTGGAGGAGGTGCGAATTCGACCCGCCGTTGGGTGGGGCAGACGACCCCTGCCCGTGACGGAGGGGCTGGTGGAAGTCAGGCTTCCTGACGGCTGGTCGCAAGTGTGCGACAAAGGCTGGAGCGCCCACAACAGCCACGTGGTCTGCGGGATGCTGGGCTTCCCCAGCGAAAAGAGGGTCAACGCGGCCTTCTACAGGTGAGGGGCCGCGGGCGCCGGGCGGAGCAGGCTACCCTACTGCACCTCACTCCTGTCCCCCTAGGCTGCTAGCCCAACGGCAGCAACACTCCTTTGGTCTGCATGGGGTGGCGTGCGTGGGCACGGAGGCCCACCTCTCCCTCTGTTCCCTGGAGTTCTATCGTGCCAATGACACCGCCAGGTGCCCTGGGGGGGGCCCTGCAGTGGTGAGCTGTGTGCCAGGCCCTGTCTACGCGGCATCCAGTGGCCAGAAGAAGCAACAACAGTCGAAGCCTCAGGGGGAGGTGTGTGAGACAGTGATTATGACCTTTCCCACTTGCCTCTGTTGGGCACTTCTCTCTTCTATAGGCCCGTGTCCGTCTAAAGGGCGGCGCCCACCCTGGAGAGGGCCGGGTAGAAGTCCTGAAGGCCAGCACATGGGGCACAGTCTGTGACCGCAAGTGGGACCTGCATGCAGCCAGCGTGGTGTGTCGGGAGCTGGGCTTCGGGAGTGCTCGAGAAGCTCTGAGTGGCGCTCGCATGGGGCAGGGTGAGGTGGCATGGAGGTGGGAGGGAGAGGGAACAACTTCCTGATCTTTGCCATCTGGCCCTAGGCATGGGTGCTATCCACCTGAGTGAAGTTCGCTGCTCTGGACAGGAGCTCTCCCTCTGGAAGTGCCCCCACAAGAACATCACAGCTGAGGATTGTTCACATAGCCAGGATGCCGGGGTCCGGTGCAACCTACCTTACACTGGGGCAGAGACCAGGGTCAGTCATCCTCTCTACCTTGGTTGAGGTCTTTCTCCAGCGCTTCCATTCTGTGTCACTACAGATCCGACTCAGTGGGGGCCGCAGCCAACATGAGGGGCGAGTCGAGGTGCAAATAGGGGGACCTGGGCCCCTTCGCTGGGGCCTCATCTGTGGGGATGACTGGGGGACCCTGGAGGCCATGGTGGCCTGTAGGCAACTGGGTCTGGGCTACGCCAACCACGGCCTGCAGGTGAGTGGGAAGGAAAGGGGAGCCGAGGCTGTGGCCTTACAGAAACATCTGCATATGTCCCCAGGAGACCTGGTACTGGGACTCTGGGAATATAACAGAGGTGGTGATGAGTGGAGTGCGCTGCACAGGGACTGAGCTGTCCCTGGATCAGTGTGCCCATCATGGCACCCACATCACCTGCAAGAGGACAGGGACCCGCTTCACTGCTGGAGTCATCTGTTCTGAGAGTGAGTGAAGGAGGGGGTGATGCATGCCAGGGACTTCTAACACCCCCTTCCTTTCTTGGTGCAGCTGCATCAGATCTGTTGCTGCACTCAGCACTGGTGCAGGAGACCGCCTACATCGAAGACCGGCCCCTGCATATGTTGTACTGTGCTGCGGAAGAGAACTGCCTGGCCAGCTCAGCCCGCTCAGCCAACTGGCCCTATGGTCACCGGCGTCTGCTCCGATTCTCCTCCCAGATCCACAACCTGGGACGAGCTGACTTCAGGCCCAAGGCTGGGCGCCACTCCTGGGTGTGGCACGAGTGCCATGGGTGAGAGGGTAGGGAGTCAAGTAGAAGGGCAAAGAAGGAAACAGAAGTTCCCTTCTCCCCACAGGCATTACCACAGCATGGACATCTTCACTCACTATGATATCCTCACCCCAAATGGCACCAAGGTGGCTGAGGGCCACAAAGCTAGTTTCTGTCTCGAAGACACTGAGTGTCAGGAGGGTGAGTTGGGGACTGAAGTGAACCACATGGTATTCCTTACACTGACATATGCCAATCCCTCCAGATGTCTCCAAGCGGTATGAGTGTGCCAACTTTGGAGAGCAAGGCATCACTGTGGGTTGCTGGGATCTCTACCGGCATGACATTGACTGTCAGTGGATTGACATCACGGATGTGAAGCCAGGAAACTACATTCTCCAGGTACCTGGAGTCTGGGGCTTCCAGATGGGTGAGCTGGGTTAAGTGGCCTTTTTCTCACTCACAGGTTGTCATCAACCCAAACTTTGAAGTAGCAGAGAGTGACTTTACCAACAATGCAATGAAATGTAACTGCAAATATGATGGACATAGAATCTGGGTGCACAACTGCCACATTGGTATTTGATGGGAAGAGCAACCCAGGAAGATTGGCGCCTCCCAAATTGCCTGTCCACTCTGCAGGTGATGCCTTCAGTGAAGAGGCCAACAGGAGGTTTGAACGCTACCCTGGCCAGACCAGCAACCAGATTATCTAAGTGCCACTGCCCTCTGCAAACCACCACTGGCCCCTAATGGCAGGGGTCTGAGGCTGCCATTACCTCAGGAGCTTACCAAGAAACCCATGTCAGCAACCGCACTCATCAGACCATGCACTATGGATGTGGAACTGTCAAGCAGAAGTTTTCACCCTCCTTCAGAGGCCAGCTGTCAGTATCTGTAGCCAAGCATGGGAATCTTTGCTCCCAGGCCCAGCACCGAGCAGAACAGACCAGAGCCCACCACACCACAAAGAGCAGCACCTGACTAACTGCCCACAAAAGATGGCAGCAGCTCATTTTCTTTAATAGGAGGTCAGGATGGTCAGCTCCAGTATCTCCCCTAAGTTTAGGGGGATACAGCTTTACCTCTAGCCTTTTGGTGGGGGAAAAGATCCAGCCCTCCCACCTCATTTTTTACTATAATATGTTGCTAGGTATAATTTTATTTTATATAAAAAGTGTTTCTGTGATTCTTCAGAGCCCAGGAGTCAGTGCTGGTGGTTGGAGGGACCTGCCCCCACTGGTTCATTTAACCCTCTGTCTCGGTGCCCTCAGAACCTCAGCCAGAAAGGCAAGGAGGAAATCAGAGCAGGAGCCTCATACTCTTGGTGATCTATTCATTCTGTGACCTCAGGGGTCACATATAAGGTCAGTGTTTCTCGTCCCCGCCGGATCTGCACTGCCAACTGGGATTGGGTTCGAACAGCTTCATAAACATCTTCAGCATTTTGTACCATCTGCTCCCCAATGGCCAAAATCACATCACCAGGCCGCAGACCAGCCCTATAGAGAAAAATGGACAGAGAGAAAGGAAGGAGTACAAAGCCTAGTTCAAGGACACATGCACACCTTGCCCATCCCCATATCACACTGCAGCCTCTCCCTCACCGGTGTGCAGGGGAGCCCAGGATGACTTTATGGATGAGTACACCATGCTGAACATCGGGAAAGCTTGGTTCTCGAAGCTGTAGTTCAGCAAGGATGCTGAAAGTACACAGATCACCCTATTAGCCAAACCCAGGCATTCTCCCCATCCTGAGTTCCACCTCAAGTCTCTCATCAACACATTGATAAATATATGGACAGGACATGGGCTAGGTACTACAAAATACAATGGCAACTCACTTTCTGTCTTCTAGCAATAAAGTGCAACATGTACATAAAAGATGTACACCACATGAGGGCACCAAATGACAAACAGTGTTAAATCAATAGCACTAATGTCATTCTAGAATACTAAGAGAAGCTTTAAGGGGAAAGAACTTAAGTTGAGCCTAAAAGGATGGATCTGATATTAACCATATAAAACAAGAACAGCATAAATAAAAAACATGGGAGTAGGAAATCAGGTTGGCTGAGTATTCATATAGGAAGGTA